AATATTAACGCTTCCAGAAAAAGCATTAATACCACACTGTAGTAAGAGTTTTCCTAATAAGATAGGCACTTTTTAGTCCTACAAAGTTGGGTAACAGAAACTCCGCCCTGTGAGAACGCTTCCTGAAGATTAAGGCGCCTCTGGGTGAGACACGGAAGCTAGTTCTCCTCCCGCCCCGAAAAGAAAAAAAAAAAAAAAAAGGTTCGAAACCAGGGTTGACTAACTTGGTTCTTTACTAAACCGCCAATTCGAAAAAATAAACACAAAACACACATAAAGTAAATAAAAACAGAAAAAGTGGGTGACAGACTGTGAAGCTGTCCCCAACCCTCCATGAAAGTAATAAGCCTATCGCACTCGAAGAAAAGTCCCTTGTTGAATCGTCACCAAAACAACGGAAGGTGGCTGAATAGTCCCTAGGGGACACTGTCCCTGGCGGAGGGGTCCAGGCCGCCTCCCGGAGTCCAAAATTCGCACCGAACAAGATCCTCCTGAGTCACAGAGTCACACGACCCACAACTGCAAAAGCCTGTCGACCTCGGAACCCCATTTTCCTAGAAGCCTTCCCAAGTCCAATCCCAGCCACCAGGCCACCCACGCAGACGCCTAAATACAAACGCTCCACGCCGTAAGCCAAATCCAGGCCTCCTAGTCCCAGGCCCCAACAACCGGCACCCCAACGCGACCTCGACTTCAAACCGACAAAGGATACCAGCACCACGGCTTCAGCTGCTTCTTCTTCTTGCGACCCATAACTGTGTTCTACCGGCAAAGTAAAAGGGAGGAGAAAAGAAGCAGGAGAAACGAGGCCAAAAATCCCTCACTTTCCCAACCCAACGGCTACCACCACGTCCCACAGGAAGCAGACACAAAATGGCCGACGGCCTCGTTCCCCGCTCCGCCTCCCGTCAAGCACTGCGGTAGGAGGCGGAGCCAAGAAGGGGAGGGTCACATGACGCAGACCTCCGCCCTGAGTGGGTGGGACTAAGAGGCGCGAAGAGGTGGCAGCCATCTTGTCCGTTTCAGAGTTTTTCGCTTTCGCTGGCTGTGCTTGCGGAGCACTTTGGGTTTCATTTGTAAAGGAGCCGGAGCCCCAGGTACGCTAAGGGGCATGCGAATGGAAAACAGACAGAGGCCGCCGCAATGCTCCCCTCTTTGCAGGAGTCGATGGATGGAGATGAAAAGGAACTAGAGAGCAGCGAAGAGGGAGGCTCAGCCGAGGAGCGGAGACTCGAGCCGCCGTCCAGCAGCCACTACTGTCTTTACAGCTATCGCGGAAGCAGGTGCTGGCGCCCAGCTCGGCCTGCCAGCCCGCATTGATAGCACTATTGGTTTTGTGGCTTGTAGATTGGCACAGCAACGAGGGGACAGTGAGGACGGAAGCCCAAGTGGCACAAATGCAGAAACTCCCTCTGGTGATGATTTCAGGTAAAAAGAGCTTCAGCATAATTCATGCATGTTGGTAAAGAATGTGTGTCTTTCATTTGTCAAGCCTCTCCTTGGCAGATACTAATCTACCATCCGAAGTGGAGCCAGAGCTGCGCAGTTTCATTGCTAAGCGTCTTTCAAGAGGTGCAGTCTTTGAAGGGCTGGGTAATGTTGCATCTGTGGAGCTAAAGTAAGTGCAAAATGTGCTGTGTCCTGAGTTTTATAATGCATTTTACATTTTCTTTCTTTTCTAGAATTCCAGGTTACCGAGTTGGTTGTTATTACTGCCTTTTCCAAAATGAAAAACTGCTTCCTGAAACAGTAACGATAGACTCTGAACGTAACCCTTCAGAATATGTGGTCTGTTTTTTAGGAGGGTCTGAAAAAGGACTTGAGCTATATCCTTTCTTTGGTTTTTGAGAACATCAGGATTCATCCTTTATTGCTTCCTTAAGAACATACTTTCAGGCTTGAATTGGACAAGTACATTCAAGGGCTGAAAAATAACATGAATTGTGAGGTAAGGTGACTGACTTAATGGTTTTTAAAGACATTAAAGCAAATGATGTTCTTTCTTGATTTAGGCAAGGGGCCTGGAGAGTCACATAAAATCCTATCTGAGCAGCTGGTTTGAGGATGTTGTATGCCCAATCCAAAGGGTTGTTCTTCTCTTTCAGGAAAAGCTTACCTTTCTGCTACATGCTGTAAGTACTGCCAAATGAGAGCATTTCCTTAATGTACCAATCAGGCTTTATTTTTCTCTCATAGGCTTTGAGTTACACTCCTGTTGAAGTTAAAGAATCAGATGAAAAAACAAAGAGAGACATTAACAGGTAAAGAACAGTTTTTTCAAAGAGAAAAGCTTTGTTTGTGGAAATGGACTTGTGTGTGTGGCAGGTTTCTGAGTGTGGCCAGTCTTCAAGGACTTATTCATGAAGGCACCATGACTTCTTTGTGCATGGCCATGACAGAGGAGCAGCATAAGTCTGTGGTCATCGATTGCAGCAGCTCCCAGCCTCAGTTCTGCAATGCAGGTGAGCTACAACCTCTGAAGCAGCCTTCCTACATTTTATTTAGTCTCTCTGAAATGTTTTATAGGAAGTAACCGGTTTTGTGAGGATTGGATGCAAGCTTTTTTAAATGGTGCCAAAGGAGGTAACCCTTTTCTTTTCCGACAAGTACTGGAGAACTTTAAACTAAAGGTAATTAGTTGGCTGTGTGCCAAGTGCCACATAACACATTTTTAACTGGGTAATCATTTTCTAGGCCATACAAGACACAAACAATTTGAAGAGATTTATCCGACAGGCAGAAATGAATCATTATGCTTTGTTTAAATGTTACATGTTCCTAAAGAACTGTGGTAGTGGAGATATACTTTTGAAGATTGTTAAAGTGGAACATGAAGAAATGCCTGAAGCCAAAAATGTGATAGCTGTCCTTGAAGAATTCATGAAAGAAGCTCTTGACCAAAGTTTTTGATCATATGTTTTGAGATAATTGTATGATCAAGTTGTATATTTAAGTCTTAGTGTTTGAAATTGCAGTTATAATTGTTCATAGGATTGCTATTTAAGATGATTTGAAACTCAATCCAGATTTTCTTTTTGTATTTTACCAATTTAACTTAAATAAAAATCTGAAGAACATCTTCACTGAGTCCTAGATAGATAATGTATGTGAGAGTTGTGAAATTTTAGTGTCTCACTGGCCCCATAAATTCCACGCTTCAGGAAGTTGTTGCTTAAAAAATTTCAGAGATGATTTTGTTTGTGGCTTTTCTCAGGAAAAGCCTGAGTTTGCTGCAGTATTTAGCAACTTTTCTTCTCAGAAAAACCATAATACTTCCTTTTCAGTGGACTGTAGCTTCTTAAAAAAAAAAATGTAATTCTAGTCTTAGAACAGATTAATACCACTACACCAGTTCAGAGATAGATCTGTGCATCCTGTGGGTGCTTGATACATTTTTTTGTCTAGTTGATAACGGCATGGATGATAAAGTCAGATTTTAAGTCAATATGCAAATCCTGAGTATGTAGAAAATTAAATGAGCTTTACAAATCGATGCACTAGCTTCAAGATAAAATATTATCTTTGAGCTGGGCGCAGTGGCTCAAGCCTGTAATCCCAGCACTTTGGGAGGCTGAGGCGGGCAGATCATGAGGTCAGGAGATCGAGACCATCCTGGCTAACACAGTGAAAGCCCGTCTCTACTAAAATACAAAAAATTAGCCGGGCATGGTGGCGGGCGCCTGTAGTCCCAGCTACTCTGGAGGCTGAGGCAGGAGAGTGGCGTGAACCCAGGAGGTGGAGCTTGCAGTGAGCCGAGATCGCGCCACTGCACTCCAGCCTGGGCGACAGAGCGAGACTCTGTCTCAAAAAAAAAAATAATTATCTCTGAGAGAAAGCTACTGCAGAAATCGCCTTCAGTCACCATTTCATTTATTTGTTCACAGGTATTTATGAAGAGCCTGTGTTTTCTTTTAGGTGAAAATGCTGGAGTTTTAAAACAGTGTTGAGAAAAGAAACAAAGTACATACAGTTTACAAGCAAACTGTAACATAAGGAATGCAAACAGTTTCTTCCTATTAGAGTTACTCATTGATTTTAGTTTTTTGTACATTTGTTACAAGCCTCAGATTGTTTTACTCTGAATCAATTGAAAGTGCCCTCAGCTAGCCATTTACAATTCCCATGGAAGCCTATGTAGCTACATACATACAATTGCAATTTGCTCGGGATAGCTCTTTAATAAATTCATTTGATAATGATTTTTGCTTAGAAGAACAGAAGTCTTGTGTTCTCACTTCCCTGAGGATGCTCAGAGGAGCACAAACCCATAAAACTGAGGAATCCTCTCTTAAATGGATCTAAATTCACATTAAGTGCTGAGTTTTAACTTTCAAAATGACTGACAATGGCCTTCTGCTTTCTCCTCTACATAAGCCTCGGGACATGACTCACATTTCTTTTCTTTTAATGAGAAATACAATTCAGAATCTTCATAAATGCTTTCATACGGTTTTAAACTTTAATAACTTGGAATGTAGGCAGTATAGAAAAAAATCTAAGTAGCATTTTTCATAGTATTAAAGTGAGAGTGGCTGGGCACGATGGCTCATGCCTGTAATCCCAGCACTTTGAGAGGCCGAGGCAGGTGGATCACCTGAGGTCAGGAGTTCCAGACCAGCCTGACCAATATGGTGAAACCCTGTCTCTACTAAAATTACAAAAATTAGCTGGGAACTGTGGCATGTGCCTGTAGTCCCAGCTACTTGGGAGGCTGAGGCAGGAGAATCGCTTGAACCCGGGAGGCAGAGATTGCGGTGAGCCGAGATCGCGCCACTGCATTCCAACCTGAGTGACAGAGCGAGACTCTGTCTCAAAAAAATAAAGTCAGGGTGACTAAGGAAAACCAGCAATTTTATGACACTGTCCTTGAATCTGACTGTCTTTTCCCAATGTAGTTGGTTCCCCACTTGGAAATCATTTTTTAAAGTAAGCTACATTAGCACATCAACGTTTTAAGTCTGAAAAAATACTTCATTTTCAAATTCATGTCATTCAAGAGTCTATGTTGTAAATGGCATTTAAAAGCAAATGTGTTACCTGCTTCAAATCATTTATGGATATAGGCAAGGTGTAATTACATATTCTCTGTGTGGTTGTATATATTTTTGTAATGTAGGCTCACTACATTACACAGCTCTATATGATAGTCTTATTTTATCTTTTTTTTTTTTTAATGAAATGGGGTCTCACTATGTTGCTCAGACTGGTCTTAAACTCTTGGACTCAAGCAATCCTCCCACCTTGGCCTCCCAAACTGAGCCACTGCACCCGGCCTCTGGTAGTCTTATTTTAAAAAAAGTAAGTCTGGGCTGGGTGTGGTGGCTCATGCCTGTAATCCCAGCACTTTGGGAGGCCTAGGCGGGCAGATCATGAGGTCAGGAGATCGAGACCATCCTGGCTAACACGGTGAAACCCCGTCTCTACTAAAAGTACAAAAAATTAGCCGGGCGTGGTGGCAGGCGTCTGTAGTTCCAGCTACTCGGGAGGCTGAGGCAGGAGAATGGCGTGAACCCGGGAGGCGGAGCTTGCAGTGAGTCGAGATCACACCACTGCACTCAAGCCTGGGCGACAGAGCGAGACTCCGTCTCAAAAAAAAAAAAAAAGTCTGACAAACTCTGTATCACTACTGTAGACAAGGAAAATGGTGTCATGGAACTGAATATCTTGGTCATGAGAAGAAACCACAGAGTTCATGACTAGAAACATGTACTGTATTCAAATTTTAATAAGCTACTATCTTGGCTTTTAAAGTTGTTTTTTTTTTTGTTTTTGTTTTATTTTTTAAGACAGAATCTCGCTCTGTCACCCAGGCTGGAGTGTGGTGGTGCAATCTTGGCTCACTGCAACCTCTGCCTCCCAGGTTCAAGTGATTCTCCTTCCTCAGCCTCCCCAGTAGCTGGGACTACAGGCATGTGCCACCATGCATGGCTAATTTTTTGTATTTTTAGTAGAGACGGGGTTTCACCGTGTTAGCCAGGATGGTCTCGATCTTCTCACCTTGTGATCCACCCGCCTTGGCCTCCCAAAGTGCCGGGATTACAGGCGTGAGCCACTGTGCCCAGCCAGCTTTTAAAGTTTTAAAAAGGATTTGTTCAGACATGGAATATATTTGTGTATATTACTTGTGTGCTGTACACACAGAGGAAATGTATGTTTGTCATGTATGAAGAATGGCTTCAGTTTCTCTGTAATTAATTTGTAATTATAATAATAAAACTTAGCTTCTCATCAAGACAGTTGTTTTTGTTTAATGAGCTCAGTCCT